TGTATGGGAGCTCCATTTTCACTCTATTAAATCTTGCAACTGCAAAAAAAAAAAAAAAAAGAAAAAGAACTCCAAGTCTAATAAGACCAGAGACCTGCCCTTTATGGGTCTGCAGACTATTGCAGATAAACAAATAATTGGAACATGACATAGTGTGACCATCAACAAAAATATGTACAAATACAGTGATGGTGCGAAGAAGAGAGTTTGCAGCTCTGTTTAGTTGGGTCAGGGAAACTTTCACTTATATAGAGATGATTGAACTTGGTTTTGAAGGAAAACCAGGAGTTCACTAGCACCAATTATATGGAGGGGATGGGGAGTGTAATATAATCTGTAAGGAGGGATTTAAATGTGAAAAGAAACAGATTAAGGAAGTAAAAGTTCAGGAAGGTGTACCCACTAGTTTGGGAGAAACATAGATGGTTCCATAAAATGTCCCAAGAGAGGAGAGCAGAGACCAGTTTATAATAAGTTGAGTGCTGTGCTAAGGAGATTTGATCTTTTGAAAACTTTCAGTTGTTGAATTTTGCTCTACTAGATGGACAAGTCTTTATGGGAAACTCTCAAATAATATCAATTTATCTAGCCAAACCTAAAAGCAATCTTACTCCTAGAATGACTATCTGGAAGCTTTATACATTAAAAAAATTATTGTTGAATATGCTTCTGTGTCGACTAATGACTTAATTTATCTTCCAAACTGGGTTAGTTTTGTTAGAGGCAGCAGTAGCCGGATGGAACATTGGAACAATAGGAATAAGACAGGATTATCCCACACAACCCAAGGCCCACGACCAACCAACCTTGACCCAAATGGGTTGGAAGCTCAGACGGAAAGTCATAGTTCCTGCTCTCTAGGGGCGCATATCCTGAGGAAGGGGGAGGAGGGATGATATGGTGGAACATTCTGGGACTGTGAGCTCCATATTTGGGGATGTAGGTGTGTGTGTTACGGGGGTGGACTTGGAATTCCTCTCTGTCTGTGTGGGTTAAAATGAGAGCTCCGAGCGCTGATAGCTCTCAAAACTCTGGATCATCTTTAAAGACCTGTGGCACACAGACCACTGGACAAAGTTCTGCTGCCTCTTTCTCTTGGGAAGTCTGTAAATATGAAGCTGTTTCTGGTTCTCATTATTCTGCTGTTTGAGGTACTCACAGGTAACTTGTCCAAATGTACTATAACATCCTAAAACCTTGGTTCAATGTTGTTTCCTATGCACAGACGGGGCAAGACTCAAAAAATGCTTCAATAAAGTAACAGGCTATTGCAGGAAGAAATGCAAGGTAGGAGAAAGATATGAAATAGGATGTCTAAGTGGGAAATTATGTTGTGCTAATGATGAAGAAGAGAAAAAACATGTGTCATTTAAGAAGCCACATCAACATTCTGGTGAGAAGCTGAGTGTGCTGCAGGATTACATCATCTTACCCACCATCACCATTTTCACAGTCTAATCCTAAATCTAGCCCTTGTCTCGCTGGTCTCCACTCTTCCTAAATAAAAAGTGCTGCCTAATCCA